AAAGTAGCCGAGCATGGTAACATGCACCTGTAATCCCAGCTACTCAGGAGGCTGAGGTGGGAAGATCGCTCGAGTCCAGAGAAACTGAGGCACAGCTGTAGTGAGCTGTGATTGCGCCACTGCCCTCCAGACTGGGTGACAGAGCAAGACCCTATCTCAAAAAGAAAAAGAAAAAAGACAAGCTCCAGAAGCCTACGGACACCTTCTGGATGAGAATTTCCAGGAGGGTGGGGCCCGGGGATCTGCATTTCATCACCTCTCACCACCCCTGGGGTCAGGGTGAGAGCCACTGCTCTAGGTTCTTGAAGGACAGCTCCGAGCCGGGGTGGGAGAGAGCCAGGGGGCTGTGAGCACCACAGTTAAGATGATGGAGAGTGGCAGGACGATTATGGGAGCAAAAAGAGGGCTGGCTGGGGGACAGACCAGCGTTGATGTCCTTGGATATTCCATGTGACAGTCGTTCAGCTCTCAGGGCCTTGCAGACTTGAGCCAGGGCACGTGCTATCCACTGTGGTATGTGTTGTGGGGGTCATGGCCGGTCTCTACATCGGCGTTTGGGTGAAGAGTTTATGCAAGTGGATGTGATTACAATGTGTGGTCGGTCTGTGTCAGCCCACACTCCATGTCTGTGTATCGGTCAGTTGTCAGTGTGTCCATCTGCATGGGTGTTCATGTCTTTTCCTGGGTGTCTTGAGTCGCTCACCCACCTGCAGTGTGTGTGCGTGTGCGTGTGAGTGTGTGTTCCTGAGTCGCCTGGGCCCCTCTTGGCTGTAATTCAACCTCTGTGGGTCCCGGGAAGTCAGCATTTGGAGACTTGCTGGGAGCCTGGTGGGGATGGGGCGGCGTTGCTGGGAGGAAGAGAGGGAGGCAGGAGTGTGCACCGAGGGCCTGGCACTGCCGCTTCCCTGGGCAGGCGAGTCCCAACACAGGCAGACAGGTGGGGCTGACCTGACAGGTTCCAGAGGCCAGGGGCAATAGGGTGGAGCGTGGCTCTGATTTAGGGTGGCAACAGTTTGGGGGCCCTGCCACACACACAGCGAGCGGGCGGGCAGAAGGCGGTTCTGCTGGTCTCCTCTTCCTGCTGCAGCCAGCCCAGCGTGCGGGCCATGGGCCCTGCCGGCGGGTGAGGCAGCCGCGTGGCAGGCATGTTCGGAGGCCCGGGGCCTGGGGTCCTGGGAGCCCAGGGCATGGCGGGACCCCTGCGGGGCCGGGTGGAAGAGCTGAAGCTGCCGTGGTGGCGGGAGAGCTCACCGCTGGTGCTGCGGCACAGCGAGGCGGCTCGGCTGGCGGCCGACGCCCTCCTGGAGCGGGGTGAGGCTGCCTACCTGCGGGTCATCTCCGAGGAGCGGGAGCTGCCCTTCCTGAGCGCCCTGGATGTGGACTACATGACCAGCCATGTGCGCGGGGGCCCTGAGCTCAGCGAGGCTCAGGGGCAGGAGGCCTCCGGGCCAGACCGCCTCAGCCTGCTCTCTGAAGTCACCTCAGGGACTTACTTCCCCATGGCCTCTGACATAGACCCCCCAGACCTGGACCTGGGCTGGCCCGAGGTGCCACAGGCCACAGGCTTCAGCCCCACCCAGGCTGTGGTCCACTTCCAGAGGGACAAGGCCAAGAACATCAAGGACCTGCTGCGCTTCCTTTTCAGCCAGGCCCACACGGTAAGGGCCTCATCTCTCCATCACTCATCTCACGCTGAGCTTTCGTGTGCCTCCCCCCACCCAGGTGGTGGCTGTGGTGATGGACATATTCACTGACATGGAGCTTCTGTGTGACCTCATGGAGGCCTCAAGCCGGCGTGGTGTCCCTGTGTACCTGCTCCTTGCCCAGGAGCACCTGAGGCACTTCCTGGAGATGTGCTACAAGATGGACCTCAATGGGGAGCACCTGCCGGTCAGTGAGGACCAGGGGCAGTAACCAGGGGTCTCAAGGTCACCCCCAACCTACTTCCACCTAGAACATGCGTGTGCGGAGCACGTGTGGGGACACATACTGCAGCAAGGCTGGCCGCCGCTTCACGGGGCAGGCCCTGGAGAAGTTCGTCCTCATTGACTGTGAGCAAGTGGTGGCGGGCAGTTACAGGTGAGCAGGCACGAGGAGGCAAGGGGGGCCTGGCCTCCTGACCCCCCTGTCCCTCTGCCCCCAGCTTCACCTGGCTTTGCAGCCAGGCCCACACTAGCATGGTGCTGCAGCTGAGGGGCCGCATCGTGGAAGACTTTGACCGGGAGTTCCGCTGTCTGTACGCTGAGTCGCAGCCTGTGGAGGGCTTCTGTGGCGGTGAGGACCCGCTGTCTCCCCGGGCACTGCGTCCTCCCCCTGTGGCCCTAGCCTTCAGGCCTGATGTCCCAAGCCCCACGTCGTCCCTGCCCTCCAGCACCAGCCTCAGCAGCATCAAGCAGTCACCGCTTATGGGTCGCTCCTCCTACCTCGCTCTACCAGGAGGTGGTGATTGCAGTGATACGGGTGTGGTGTCCTCGTCCCTGGGTCCTGCCCGCCGTGAGGCCAGTGGCCAGCCCTCCCTACATCGCCAACTGTCAGACCCTAACCACGGCTCCCCTCCTGGGCTCTATAGGGCCAATCTCGGCAAGCTAGGGGCATACCCATGGTCCCAGTCCTCCCCTGCCCTCAACCATAATAGTACCAGCCCCTTAACCTTGGCAGTGGGGTCACCTCTGCTTCCTCGCTCCCGGCCCCTCCTCCAGTTCCATCGGGGTGCCCCAGCTCTGTCCCGGTTCCCAGAGAATGGGCTCCCAGGAAGCCAAGAGCCCAGCCCCCTGCGGGGTCGATGGGTACCTGGCACAACCCTGGAGACAGTGGAGGAGAAGGAGAAGAAGGCATCTCCAAGTCAGAGCCGTGGCCAGCTGGATCTCCTTGTCCCCTTCCCCAGAGCCCGAGAAGTGGGAGACCCTGACTCTGGGGTTACCCCCAACTCAGGCCCCCTTCGGCCTGGCGAGCAGGCCCCAGAGGACAGGAGGTTGTCCCCAAGCCAGGCCGACAGCCAGCTGGATCTCCTGTCCCGAGCCCTGGGTACTGGGGGTGCCCCTGAGTTGGGTTCCCTCAGACCTGGTGATCGGGCCCTGGAGGACAGGAGGCTGTCCCTAAACCAAAGCCGTGGCCAATCAGACCTCCTGATGCAGTACCCCAAGGCCCAGGGTTCCAGAGTGCCCCTTGAAACCAACTCCTCAGCCAGACCTGCCAGACGGGCACCAGATGAGCGGCGGCAGACCCTGGGGCACAGCCAGCTGGACCTCATCACAAAGTTCGGCCCATTCCGTGGTGAGGGGCCTGGGCCCAATGGTCTCCCGATATCAAGCCCTGCTCGCACGGCTGGAGCTGGGTCTGGGGATGAGAAACGGCTAACCCTGGGCCACAGCAAGCTGGACCTCATCACCAAGTATCATCAGTTGCACGGGGCCAGGCAGGGAACTGAGCCTGGGGGTCCCAAGGGTGGCCATCTCAATGGTGGTAACAGTGACCTGGTCAGGGATGAGAAACGGCTGACCCTGGGTCACAGCAAACTGGACCTCATCACTAAGTACAACAAGTCCAAGTTCAAGCAGCTCCGAAGCCGCTTTGAGTCCTAGCCAAAGGACTGGCATCGGGGGTGCACTGGCAAGGGCAGGCCCCTCCTCTGTCCACCGAGACTCTGGACTTGCTCAGGTCCCAGACTGGGGAAGGGAGGTGTCTAGAAACCCAGGTCAGACACACTCTCTGGGCTCAAGATTCTTGTGTACACACACACACACACACACACACACACACACCCTAACTAGTATCTTCTTGAATCTAGGCTGTGTTTCCAGCCCTGTGCTGGGCCTGTAGAGCTGACAGGTGGGTCACACTCAGACCTGGGGACAGAGGTGAAATGCACAAGCTGCTGGAGAAGGGGTCAGAGCCATATCAAGTTAAAGGTTAACCAGTTACAGAGGGTGTTAGAAAACAAAGGGCAGAGAGTCCTGGAGAAGGTGGAGTAGTCAGAAAACTTTCTTAGAGGAGATGGAGGTGGCCTTTGAGCCAGGCCCTGAAGGATGGGGAGGTTTTGGACAGAGGGAGGAGAGAGTTAGAAAAATTTTTGGTAGAGAGAATCAGGTGAAAGAGATGCCCTAAAGAGGACTGAGTGGGTCTGAGGTGAATGAGTGAGGAAGAGCAGAGTATGTGGATACCCGGAAACACACACACACACACATCATCATTATCATCATCATCATTGTCGTCGTCATCATCTTGCTGAGTCATCATCATCATCATCATCATTGTCGTCGTCATCATCTTGCTGAGTGTCTCTTGAAGTACAGGCTGTGACAGGTTGTGGGCCATTTTCCTGAACTCACCACTTACCCGGGATAGTAAACATGATACACATCAATAAAGGCAGACTTTATTGTGAATCACAGCGCCTGGTGTATCCTGAACTTTGAGG